GTAAAGACAACAGTGGACCCCAGGGCACAGTTTAGATTATTTTATGGATATGGATAAACAGAGAAAAGGGTGGTTTTTTTTTTTTTTTTTAAATCTATTTTAGAGACTGGGTCTCACTGTGTTGCCCAGGCTGTTTTCAAACTTCTGAGCTCAAGTGATCCTCCCACATCAGCCTCTTGAGTAGATGGATGGCATTTTAATTAGATGAAATTGTACTAGGAAAGGCATTTGCAAAACAAAGTAATTGCCCCAAATCACTATGAAACCCTAAGTCAGGCATAAAACTCACGATTTCTGACCCTTCTTCATGGCCTATTGCCTCCTATTACCTTTACTTTTTCAAGTAAAGATATTCTTCTGGTAAACACATGGTCAAATACAGTGTCTTGGGTAACGAATAGTAAAGTGAGATAACATATGTAGAGAAAGCGGGTGAGAATCCGTACTCCATAAAAGTATTTTCTTTCCATAGGTGTCTGCTAAACTGCCATCTAAGTTTTCCAAAACAAAAAACAAAAACACTTGTGTGGTGCTCAATGATGTATATTAAGTGAAACCTACCAACTGACCTTTATCCTTTCCTTCCTGTTTTTTTAATATTAAAGAAGAGACCTCTTTTCACAAATGATTGAGGAGGCTAGTAAAATGCAGTGAAAAGAGCAAGTTCTTTGGGAGTCAGACAGCATCGGATCCAGCCCAGAGCGCAGCACGACTAGTAGAGTAACTTAGATTAAGTCCTTAAACTTCCAGTGTCCTCTTTTGTAAACTGGGAATAATAATAATAATAAATAAATAGTGAATAATATTTATGCAAAGTACTTAGCACAGTGTCTAACACATAAAAGCTTAGGAGAAGTTGGCTATTAAGCATTTCTAGGAACCCGAGGACTCAGGGTTGTTATTTTAGTTCTTGGAATCAAAGGAACTTGAAGCGTAGTCATTCCTAAACTAAGTTAAACCAGAACTAGCGCTTTCAGCAATGATGTAATTTGATCTCTTCGGGCCACCGTCGCTGAGCATGCGCAAATAAACGTGGCGGGACGTATGTGTCATGGCGCTCTCCATCTAAAGTCTGTGCAGCTTCCGGAGAGTGGCGGGTTGATTTTCTCACTTTGGACTGGTTTTTACTTCCCGACTTCTGGGTAAGGGTGGCCGATGGGTCCATGTGGGGCAGCTTACTTTTCCTAATCAATTTTTATTTTCCAGACTCATCTTTCAAGAGGACTTTAGACTAATTGCAGATAATTAAGGTACTGATTTATTTTAAACCTTTTATGTTTGAAGTTGATTTTATTTATAACTTTTATGTGGTAGAGAATATGCCTTCTGCATCCTGTGATACACTACTGGATGACATCGAAGATATCGTGTCTCAGGAAGATTCAAAACCACAAGATAGGCATTTTGTAAGAAAGGATGTTGTCCCGAAGGTACGAAGGCGAAATACCCAAAAATATTTGCAAGAGGAAGAAAACAGTCCACCAAGTGACAGGTAAGCTTTTTTCCTTGAAATTATATTCATTTTTACTTTTTTTTTTTTATTGATTCCTTAACAGCACTATTCCAGGCATACAGAAAATTTGGATACGAACATGGGGTTGTTCTCATAATAATTCAGATGGAGAATATATGGCTGGACAGCTAGCTGCTTATGGCTATAAAATTACAGGTAATGAGATCTATAATATATTTTATTGATTATTACTTCTTTTTTGTGTTCATTTTTTTAATAGAAAATGCATCCGATGCAGATTTATGGCTCCTGAACAGTTGCACTGTAAAAAACCCAGCTGAAGACCACTTTAGAAACTCAATTAAGTAAGTAGAAATTGATTTTTTCCTATTTTGTAGAATTCACATTGTCTTCTCTTCAATCTTTTAGAAAAGCTCAAGAGGAGAACAAGAAAATCGTACTGGCTGGATGCGTTCCTCAAGCCCAGCCTCGCCAGGACTACCTTAAGGGACTGAGTATCATTGGGGTAAGCTTGTACCTGATGCAAAAAGAGAAAATTTACTTGTGTAATCGTTTTTTTTTTTTTCCAGGTTCAGCAGATAGATCGTGTGGTAGAAGTTGTGGAGGAGACAATTAAAGGTAATCGTTGAAAGTGAGATAAACAGATGTATTGCTAATGTATATTTATGTGCTTGATTTGAAGGTCACTCTGTGAGACTGCTGGGTCAGAAAAAGGATAATGGAAGGCGGCTTGGGGGAGCACGATTGGATTTGCCGAAGATTAGGAAGAATCCACTGATAGAAATCATTTCCATCAATACCGGGTAAGCATCTCTCAAACTTGCTCATAAAATATTTGAGTCTTATTTATTGTTATCATTTGAACAGGTGTCTCAATGCTTGTACCTACTGCAAAACTAAACACGCCAGAGGAAATTTGGCCAGTTATCCAATTGATGAACTAGTAGATAGAGCCAAACAATCTTTTCAAGGTAAGAGTTTCTAGAATTATATGTGAAATTAGCAGATTTGTTAATTATCTCTTTTGATTCACAGAGGGTGTTTGTGAGATATGGTTGACCAGTGAAGACACGGGGGCTTATGGCAGAGATATTGGCACCAATCTCCCCACACTCCTGTGGAAACTGGTTGAAGTGATTCCTGAGGGAGCAATGCTGAGGCTTGGCATGACAAATCCGCCCTATATTTTAGAGCATCTGGAGGTAAGGAAAAGCACCCTATTTGCATGCTAACATGATTAGTGTTTTCTCCTTCCATTTTTTTAAGGAAATGGCAAAAATCCTTAATCACCCCAGAGTCTACGCTTTTCTGCACATACCAGTCCAGTCTGCCTCCGACAGCGTACTCATGGAAATGAAAAGAGAATACTGTGTGGCTGACTTCAAAAGAGTAGTGGATTTTCTGAAAGAGAAGTAAGTCTGTTAGTACTTAAGAAAATAACCATAGTTTTTACATTTTTGTCTTGTTATTTTCTAGAGTTCCTGGAATAACTATTGCTACAGATATTATCTGTGGTTTTCCTGGAGAAACAGATCAGGATTTTCAAGAAACAGTGAAACTTGTTGAAGAGTACAAATTCCCAAGCCTGTTTATTAACCAATTTTACCCAAGACCAGGAACTCCTGCTGCAAAAATGGAACAAGTTCCAGCACAAGTGGTAAGATCTTTTTCTTGTAAGGTATTGTTTTTTGGTTTTTTGTTTTTTTTGTTTTTTTTCACAGAAAAAGCAAAGGACAAAAGATCTTTCTCGGGTGTTTCATTCTTACAGTCCATATGATCACAAGGTAAGAGAAGCATGTTAATAGCATATTAAGTAACTTTTTGTCTTTTGTGATCTTTGTTTAACAGATTACCTAAACACAGATCCCTATCATTCAGCCACTCCAGCCATGTACTACGCAGATCCAAGGAAGGAGTACCAAACACATCTCAGTTTAGGCGGCCTTGCGCATCAGTGTTCAAGAAATATTTCCATTCGACTCTTAGAGTACCAGCAATTTTTGAAACACTGTTCCATTTTCTAAATTTTTTTGAGTCTTTTATCTCTCCTATTCTATTTAATCACCCTACTATATAAAGCCATTTGAATAATTCATGTTCACTGGTTCAGAAGTAGGTGATGTTTTGAAAATTCATTTTTATATGAATTAGATATATATGATTTAGTAATTTGTATATGTCCCCAATTATATTCTTAACCTGTTTTTTCTAATAGTGTTTTGACATGACTTTTTAACACTTGTCATCTATATTGACAACCTCATTGGCAGGGTAGAGGTATGTGATTTCTTTTTTTTTTTTTTTTTTTTTTTAATCGTTAAGCGTTTAACCATGAACTCTCAAATACAAAGAAAAGAATTGCCTCTGTGTGGATTTATTTAAGACTGTAATGAATTAACCTAATGCCATTTGAATTTAGATTGCTTCTGCCTCTATTCTGATAAGTTAGCGAACATATGTGACATTCATTCAATTATGGCAGCTGTTTAATCATCAATAGTAATATTTTATCTTAATCATAATGTAGGCTGTATCACCTCTAGATTTGTGTGCCCATATGAGAAGACGGGTATCATTCTCTTAGCTAGCAACAGGATTCCTCTTAGGAAAGGAGCTGGCTTTGCTTAGGAAACTATCTTGATAAACAGTTCAATGGACAAAGTTAAAACCTGAGGACATGAGTTACAAGGAAACAAGACTAGGAAAGACAGAACTAACTGCTCAGCAGTAGAAAAAAAATAGAGGGATTTTTTTCTCTTAGCATAAATGAGAGAAAGGGTAATAAAAGAGAGGGAAGAAGTGGGGAATAACTAATATTCAGTTTTAAGTGGTTTGCATTTTTCCCTGTGTGGACAGAACTAAGCCAGAAAACAAAAAATTGAGAGCTAGATAAGACCTGGAGAATGCAGGTCCTCTGGATGTTTAAAGTCATTTGAGAAGGACACTGGACTTTTTTCACACAGGGCAAGGATGGGGAAATTAGAGCCAATCTAACTAGATCCAAAGGGGCGGGGAGACTCCAGATGACATCTGGGTCTCATAGATATTCATGCCTGCCTTTAATTCCCAGCCCTGCCTTTTACTAGCTGTGTACCTTTGGGAAAGATACTTAATTGCCCTGTGTCTCGGTTTCCTCATCCATAACATGGGAATCTCAAAAGTGCATTTTAAACAGGTTGTCATGGTGATTAAATTAATGCATGTGGAAGAGGTTGGGAAAATGTTTTGCGTGTAAGTACTGGTTAAATGCCACACACATCATCCATACTCATGGAAACACACATATGATAGAAGATTTGGGTTTGCTTTTTATGTGCATGCTTTAAACTTAACTGCAAAGAAGTAATACATCAAAAACCCATTCTAAGGAAACAAAGTTGGCCCAGTACCCCTAATTTCTAGCAACTTCATCTCTCCCTTAAATGGAAAATATTTTATACCCTAAACAAATTAACTAATGAGTAACTTACTTTCTATAAAACAATGTTTAACTCCATATGTCATCATGTATTTTCAAAGACCAAAATTTTATCAATATCTGGATATATTAACCAATCCTTATACTTTTGCTCCTTGAGAAAAATGTATTGCTTAGTTTCTGAAGCAATGGTGTAACTAGGTCTTTTGATATAATGTTAAATGTTTTAATCATTTGACTCTTGTCTACATGAAATGGAAATGTAAATTGCTTTCTAAAAGTTGTTAAGCTTCAGTGGTGGCTAAATACTCTACAATGTGTAAAATATTAAAATACCAGAGTAGGCTGGGCACAGTGGCTCACACCTGTAATCCCAGCACTTTGGGAGTCCAAGGCAGGCAGATCACGAAGTCAAGAGATGGAGACCATCCTGGCCAACATGATGAAACCCTGCCTCTACTAAAAATACCAAAAAAAAATTAGCTGGGTGTGGTGGCACACACCTGTAATGCCAGCTACTCAGGAGGCTGAGGCAGGGGAATCACTTGAACCCAGGAGGCGGAGGTTTCAGTGAGCCGATTGTGCCACTGCACTCCAGCCTGGCCACAGAGCGAGACTCCGTCCCCCACCCCCCCCAAAAAAAAAAAATACAAGAGTGATGACATTAAGAATGTAATTGCTGTCTATTTTGATTGCTTTTATTTAAAACGTTTACTGCTGACCTATTGGTAGCCATTTAGAATATTTACCACATTTATTACAATATATCTAGAAACTCAGTTGTAAAAAATTTTATAATTCGATTCCTCAAAATCCTTTAGAAAACATTTAGATTTAGATTTTAAAATGTTTAGAACATATTTTTCCCTAAGCAATTGTTTTATCTAGTTTTTTTTCCCCCCGAATTATATTATGTGTCATCAGCGTGTGTGAGGATGGGGAGGACAGCTTTAAGAAGCTGCTGCATTTAGTACCAATTCCTTGTACAATTGGGAGGAGACTTTTGAAATAAAATATTCTGTTTCCCCAGCTCAAGCTGGACATGAAAATCAGAAACATGGAAGGAGAAGGGGCATAGCCGTGACAGGAAGGGGAAGGAATTTGATTTGAGGAGCGCCTGGAGAAGCCTAGTCTCACCCAGGACATCACCTCCCATGGTAGCACCTTTGCTATCACTTAGTACATTTTCTGTCTTGAGACGGTGAAAGCTCTTTAAGAGCAGGCACCGTGTCTCCTTGCTGTATTTCAGTGCCTAGCACGTATAGAAGGTTAATGAGTATTTGTTGAATGAATTAGTTGATTCACTTATAAGTCACTTTGCAATTTGGTGATTATTCATTATGTTCAAGAGACCTGTTTCCCATGCATTAGTAATTAGTCCTACTGGGAATGAAATTTCATAAAATCTGTGAGAAGGGCAGCCTGACAGTGTGTGTCCAGGCCTTCCAAATGTGCTCCAGAATATATTATAAAGGGACAGGGACGGATCTGAGTAAACATAAATCTGTGAAGATGTTCATTGCAGAACTGTTTATAGTAATAAAATGTAAAGAACAACCTAAATATCCCATAGTGGGTGATGAGTTAAATAAATGTTGCATTCATATGGCATAATGGTAGTGACTAAAATCATGTTATAGGAGAATATTTAGTGATAGGGAGGGGAGCGTTCACTGATATTTCAAAAACTGAAAATGTATTACGAGATAACATGTATGTGATCCTAATTTCATAAAAATTATTATTACACATTTGCTTAGGAAAAATAAGACTGAGCGGGGCATGGTGGCTCACACCTGTAATCCTAGCACTTTGGGAAGCTGAGGCAGGTGGATCACTTGAGCTCAGGAGTTTGAGACCAGCCTGGGCAACATGGTGAAACTCTGTCTCTATAAAAAATTTTTAAAAAATTAGCTGGGCATGGTAGCTTGTGCCTGTAGTCCCAGCTACTGGCAGGGCTGAGGTGGGAGGATAGCTTGAGCCCAGGAGGCAGAAGTTGCAGTGAGCCGAGATCGTGCCACTGTACTCCAGCTTGGGTGACAGAGCGAGACCCTGTCTCCAAAAAAAAAAAAAAAAAAGGAAAAATAAGACTGGTAAAATATACACTACAGTGTTAACACTAGTTATCTTTAGCAGAATCCCTTTTTTTCCTTTTTGTGCTTTTTCTATATTTTTGAAAATTTCTAAAATGAACATTTATTCCTTTTGTAAAGAAGGGAAAGAGAAAGGAAAGTTTTCCAGTGCCATTTTGTGGAGTGATGGGACAAATTTGTCTGAAAGGAATTGAAACGGGAATGGGAGGTTTAGAAGGAAGAACGATGGATGTAAGGAAGATAGTGAGACATGGATCAACTCTGAGCTGCAGCCACTGGAGAATTTGTGTGGTGGGATTACTAGAATTCAAGCAGCTGGAGAGGTGCAGAGAGATCCCTAGGAGCAAGACTGGTGTGCATGCTGCTGTGGTTGCTTTGGCATGGAATCCTTCTAAGAGTATCAAACTGTATAAAGTAGGTAGGAAACAGAACCTTGTATGCCTGGTAAACTTTGCCAAGGAGAAGGGTCTGCTCTCTGCCTAGGCTGGTTTTTCAGCATATGATTTAAGCATATTTTCCTTTGACTCTTCATATGTGTTTATTGATTTCTTTTTCTGCGCCATATTCTTTGTTTCTACTGTGATGCTTAGAGAGATGGTAGGTAGGGTGGAAAGAGATACGCTTTGAACTTGGCAGAATTCAGCCGACATAGATTTGATCCCTGCTCTATCACTTATGAGCTCTATGACCTTGGAAAAATTTGCTCCAGTGCTCCTAGCCAGCAGTGTTAGAATGATGCTGATAATAATCACCTTGCAAGGTTTTAAGCAAGATACATTTATGTAAAGTCACCAACTCAGTTCCTTTCACGATAATGGGCAGCCAGTAAATGTTACTTATTGTTCTCAAGATTGTCTTTTCTCAGCCAGACACTGTTGTATATATGCCTGTAATCCCAGCTACTCAGGAGGTTGAAGTGGGAGGATAGCCTGGAGTTTGAGACCAGCCTGGGCAACATAGTGAGATCCTGTCTCAAAGAAACAAACAAAAAACGAAAGATTGTCTTTTCTCATTGTTCTTTCTTGATTACACAAACACAGTGTGTCTTATAATTACAAAGCCATATGCTTGTGTTGATATCTTGTTTATTTGTTTTTGTAGTTTTTACTTAAGTAATATAAAAAAATAGCTAAGTGAAAATCTTCACGAATGAAAGCAACCTCTTTGTTTGTTCCTCGTCATCCTAACCAAAATCAGTAGTTTGATAGTACTTCTGTTTCATTATGACATACATCTACCAGTCACCTAACCTGGCCTTACTGAAACAAAACAGTCTTTGAGAAATGTAAGCACATCACTCAGCCTTGTTATGGAAAACTGGCAGAGCACCTGGGTGTGCCCAGAGGGACTGTGATTTCACTTCTCACTCCATAAGCAACATCCTTCTGTTGTGAATTAAATCTTCACAGTCAAAATCTGTGTCTGCATGTGCTTGTTTATTTGGAAAAGAAATGTTATTCAGAGAGGCATTTTATTTGTAATACTTGTGGAGCAATATGATATTAAGTGAGCTTAATATTGGTAGAGTGCTCTTTTCATTTTAAAGATTCTTCACATGCATTTGTTTTTCTTTCTGGCTTTCCTCTCTGTTATTAGGCCAACAGACAAGTTATATTTTATACATATGTGTCAGTATGATGCTTTACATGTGTTTATAACATATATGAATATGGTATATACTCTTCTGTTTGTGAATTGCTGTGCATATCTGAGGATACGCATGTTAGTGAACTGGTTTCAATTTACACAAGGAGGTTTCTTTTTTCTGCTTTCATCCAACCTTTATTGAGGACAGTAAATACTGCCTCTTATCTCCCATCCCAAGCTGAGTTCAGCATCTGGAGAAGCTTAAGGTCCCAATGCATCAAATTATCTTGCTCAAACTGTTGTTTATTACAGTCAATTTTGTCCTGTCACTCCAGTGGCAGAATGTCAAAGCTTTTCTTTGCATTGCCTTCAGCTTTTAGCCTCTGCAGGGATCTGATATGCTGCTCCTGCTTTGCCAGGGGGTGGGTTGGAGGGGACTCAAAGGGTCATGATGAAGCTCCAAGCCAGATAACTACAGCACTGGTTAACCTCCTTGCTAAAGCTGGGAAGGGTTTATGCCCCACCATTTCACTCCCTGGACCACAAACATGCACTTCATTTTATGAATGTCTGTTAATTTCCTATGTTTCCATTTCTTTTCTTTTGAGACCTGTGTAACCACAAGCAAAGCATGTATGATGGTATTCATAGAAGAATAGACAGTGTAAGTCTAGAAACTTAATGTGAATTTTGTCACTGACAAATATGTATTCTGTAATCTGAACAGTTTAATTTAGATAAATAGTTTATCTTTTAAAACTCTGACTAGAATAAACATTCACATGAATTTCCCATTTAAGTGTTTAAAACTTCAACTTCTAACCTTTTTTTCAGTTAGAAACATATATGTACCTAATTATTTCTTTTTAGTTTTATATAATTGTGATCATGTGTATAATTATACATGATGTAGCTTTCTGGGATGAAGTTTTGTTGTGACAAAAGGTGCTTTCCAAATACGTTTTTGTTTTGACCATTGTCAACATAGTTAATAATCTGTAGAAGTTTGCCTAATGCCTTCCTCTGGGGCTTCTTGACCTTGTTTTCTGAAACCTCCTTTTTTTTTTTTTTTTAATTTTTTTAATGACTCCTGTAATGTCTCATCAAAAAAAGCAGTTTCTATAGTATTCTTGAAAAATGAGTGTAATAGAGTTGGGGATGATAAATATATTTCCAGGATGGAATACAACTTATTCAGATAAGAAAAAATCTGGCAATAATGAAACATTTCACACTGATTATAAGCTAGGAAATATTCCTGTGTTTCTACTTAAAATCAGCTTTAGCCCAAGCAACCTCTTCTTTTGCTTGGACTATGGAAGTTGCCTTCTGACTGGTCCCTCCATACCCATTCTTGTTCCTCTCTCGAATCTGTTCTTCCAAGGGAAACTAGAATGATCTTTTATACAAGCTGTCATAGCAACCTGTGACACTACTCTTCATATACATCACACTTGCCATTTTATATGTGTGTGATTATTTGATCACTGTCCATCTCCCTTACTAGATTGTAAGTTCCAGAAGGGCAGAGGCCATGCCTGGCCTATGGTAGATGCTCAGTGAAGAGTTATGGGACACTTAAATGAAGACAGTCAGATCTGTACTAAGTTTTGTGTTGTGAAAGTATGTCCTCAGTTGTCCTGGTTTACACGGTTCTCACAGATAATCCACTCTGAACAGCGACACCTAATTCACTTAACCACCACTTGGTTGAGATCTTACCTCCTGTTCTGAGTCCGCACCATAGGCTAGCCTTTTAAAAATTAAACCCTTACTTCAGGCAGAGTTTGAGATTCAAAAATTTCTCCATAGTTCCACCCAACCCAGATTGGGTTTGAGAATATGCTTATGTAACAGACAAGAGTGGGAGATTATTGACTTCCTAGCTGCTCTTGAAAAAGATCTTTGCAATGAGGCCTGATTATTTTCATATCATGTATTTCCAGAACAAGCAATGTGCAAAAACCCTCTGTGACACCAAATGTATAGGATTTGTTCTTGTGATTTTGGGCTACTTTTTGCATGTCTCAGTTTTCAACAGTTCTCTGAGGAAGCACTTTGCTTATTTGGCAAAATAAGCATATTCGTGGTCCACATTGCAGACCCGCTTTAAGTCACCTATCTCCAGGTTTGAAAGTTTCCGTGGAAGAATCAATAAGTCGCTTTTGGCTCTAAAATGGCTCCTGAGCAGTCACCTTTTTGTTTTCATCCCATCTGTTGTTTTCGAATGGGAAATAAAGATTTTCTTTTTTTTCTTTTTTTCTTTTTTTTGAGATGAAGTCTCGCTCTGTCACCCAGGCTGGAGTACAGTGGCGCAATCTCGGCTCACTGCAACCTCTGCCTCCCGGGTTCAAGTGATTCTTCTGCTTCAGCCTCCTGAGTAGCTGGGATTACAGGCGCCCACCACCATGCCCAGCTAATTTTTGCATTTTTAGTAGAGACGGGGTTTCACCGTGTTGGTCAGGCTGGTCTCGAACTTCTGACTTCGTGATCTACCCTCCTTGGCCTCCCAAAGTGCTGGGATTACAGGCGTGAGCCACCGCACCCAGCCAAGATTTTTTTTTTTTTATTCACTGTAATTTTTGGACACAGACACACACACACACACACACGTGTGTGTGTGTGTGTGTGTGTCTGTGTCCAAAAATATATATATATGTATATATATTTTTTAACTTTAATTTCTGGTATACGTGTGCAGAACATACAGGTTTGTTACATAGGTATACATGTGCCATGGTGGTTTGCTGCACCTGTCAACCCGTCATCTAGGTTTTTAGCCCTGCGTGCAGGTATTTGTCCTAATGCTCTCCCTCCCCTTGCCCCCCACTCTCCGATGGGCTCTGGTGTGTGATGTTCCCCTCCCTGTGGACACATACATATTTTCATTTAAACAGTGGCTAATCCAGTCAAGAGAATAGATCCTGGAAGATTAGAAAATGCAAATTAAGAAAAAAAATAGGGATCAATGGTAATACAGGAAGCCCCTTTTGTTGGCTGGGGGGGTGCAGTGAAGGTAGTGTCAAGGAACAGGGAAGACAACCACCCTGTTGCTGGTGACACCCAGCCTGACCTTTGGTGTCAGCTCATAGTAATCACTTTGCTGTCCTGAGTTAAAAGCTATCATGAAAACCTTATGTTGAATGGGCCCATCTTCCTTATGTACTTGACAAGGCTACATTTTTTCCCTCCCCTCCAACGATATCGTATGAGATTGACGTTATCAGAATAAAAATACTATGGATTGCTGTATTTTTCAATACAGCACCAGATCAGTAAACACCATCTTATAAGTAACAATGACTTTCTGCTTCATTAAAAAATTATTTATGCTATAGAAAAACAATATTGAATGGTAGTTCCTTTGTAGAAACTACAGCTGGTGCATGCTGTAGCTCTCTTTTCAGTCAGTGTAAGAGATAAACTGTTAGCAATAATAGAGAGATGCCCATTGAACTGAATATGCTCTTTTTAAGATAAAGAACTTTTTGGTGGTGTTAATCACTTATTTGCCTTTCTAGAGAATGTATCCACTTAATATATTTATAGGGGTGATCTACGTTTCAGATTTATAAAGTCTCTGAATATATATTTTTAACTATACACATAAAAATTAAATTTAGAGAAAAGAGTCTCAAAATTCACTCTTCTGTAAAGCTAACATATAAACTCTGCTTCTGCATGGCTTCTTTTATGGGCTTGGAGTAATTAAGCAGACATAATATAACACATAAAGGAATTTATTAGGCTTTTATTAAGGCTTGATAATTTGAGTTTCAGATTTTAAATCTCAAAGGGCTCATAATTGTTGTCATTTTCTACTAAAAGCTGCATTTAGAAAGAAGTTAAACTGTGGTGCAAAGGAAAGGCACGTTTCAATGGAAAATTCAAAATGCCTTTTTCATTAATTCAGCACTTGAATGCAAGTGCCTATTGTGCCTAGCGGGAGGCTTTTAATAAGTAATACAGACGCTGCTTACATGACTTAATTTATGCCGATATTTTCTTGAAACTGTGTTAGTTGCAGGAAGTAGAGGTTTGAGGTTGAGATATGTCCTGGTAGAGAGGGAAGAGATTATTTCAAACTCCAGAAATGTGAGTGAATTCTAATTTGCCAAGCCAATTTAAGTCTTAGAAGTAAGGTTTTTAATTTCACTATTGACTCAAGAAATCACTGGGACCATTCCAGGTCTCTGCAGGATGAATTTTGGAATAGTTTGTAACATTGAACAGCCATCTTCTGATTAAACATCTTCTCTCCTTGTTAACTCCTAATTCCCCATAAAATAATCTATTTGGGGTCATGGAAATGTTCCCCAACAAAAGCAATACTTTAAAATTTAAGAAACCTAGAACTGAAAGCTGAACCTCTGATGGAAAACAGGTAAATGGGGCATTGAACTCTGAGGCCCATTCCATGGTTTTGCCCAGAACCAGCTCTGGCCTTGAGATTTGAGTTAGCAGAATTCCAGTTAACTGAAACTTTGCTCTAGAATTGAAAGTAAAAACAAAAGCCACCTGACTCAATCAGTCTCAGCATCACATATGTAACTTCCTTGATGCTTGTTAGCTTTGAAGGACCTAGAAAAAGTCTGGCCTGCTGGGCACAGTAGCTGACGCCTGTAATCCTAGCTACTCAGGAGGCTGAGGTGGGAGAATCGCTGGAGCCCAGGGGTTTGAGACCAGCCTGGGCAACATAGCAAGACCTTGTCTCTAAAAAAAAGGTTTTCTTAATTAGTTGGGTGTGGTGGCATGTGTCTGTAGTCCCAGCTGCTCAGGAGGCTGAGGTGGGAGGATCACTTGAGCCCAGGAGTTTGAGGCTGTAGTGTGCAATGATCACACCTATGTATAGCCACTGCACTCCAGCCTGGGCAACACAGCAAGAACTCATCTTGATGGAAGAAAGAAAGGAAGGAAAGGACAAGAGGGAAAGGGGGAGGGAGGAAGAGAGAGAGGGCCTGGCTTGAATAGCTTAACTAATGCCACAGCTGAACCCTTCTATGGTAATCACAGTGAGGCCAACTGGGACAGAACAATATTAGGAATCAACTCCCTAGCACACAAAATCTGCCTTTAAATTTAAGCCTGATGTATAACGCTAGCAAATGCCCGTTTTGCCTCCTCCTCACTGCCAGCACAACCTTGCCTTGTGCAAAAGTCACTTCTCTTGAGATTACTGCAGATGTGGTGGTTGTTCCTGAGTTCTCGTTCATGAGCCACCTTCCTGGGGTCGGTTTTATAACCTCCTCCACTTCATTCTCTCAGTGATGCAGAGGCCTCACATACATCATTAGCTGCTTTAGACTGGATCCTGACCTCTTAATCTTCACAGTAACCCAAAACAAACACCCGCTTGGGGCCACCGGCAGAACCCACCGTGGTTTGGGAATACAGTAGCCTTTAGTGTCTTGATTTCAAGTCACCATCTTTTTCACTTTCCTCATCTGTTTCTTTTTCATCCTAGTCATGTTCCCTCTCCCTCAAAAGTTCTTTAACCAATCATCCAAAATCCTTACTGTGGAGGCCTCTAAACCACAGGCGTTTGTCAGATGAAAATCAGAAAAAGGCATGTGGTGTTGAGTCATAATCTTAAACTTTGTAGTCTTGAAATAATGCTGTTATCTGGCCGGGCGCGGTGGCTCATGCCTGTAATCCCAGCACTTCAGGAGGCCGAGAGACGGGTGGATCACCTGAGGTCAGGAGTTTGAGACCAGCCTGGCCAACATGGCAAACCCCATCTCTACTAAAAATACCAAAATCAGCCAGGCATGGTGGTGCATCCTGTAATCTCAGCTACTTGGAAGGCTGAGGCAGGAGAATCCCTTGAACCTGGGAGACGGAGGCTGCAGTAAGCCAACATCACACCATTACACTCCAGCCTGGGCAAGAGGAGCGAAACTCTATCTCAAAAACAAAAAAAGAAAAGAAAAAGAAATAATGTGTCTATTTTAGTTATTAATTAGGCTCCCTGTCCCTAGCATTGCCCCTCTACCTAGCTCCAGAATGACCTATTCCACTGCTCCTAATTGTTGGTCTACTAAATGCTGGTCCAGGATGACATTTTCACCAAACTGCAGAAGAGATAAGAAAAACAAAGACAGTACAACTTACAGCTTAAATTGATGATTTAAAAGATTTAAAATCACTTCCTATTTTGAAATGATTTATTGTGATCATAGATTTGAAATTTTAAAAAATTATGTACCTGCTTGTAGAATGAAAAGTACACAACCTTATAAACAAGCTGGGTTTTTTAAAAAATTTCCACTCATTTTACTAGCATTTAGAATCTCAAAAACTGGGACCTAGATTTAGCCAGAACCCAGAAAACTGGGACCTAGGATCTAGCCAGAACCCAGATTTAACCTCACTGCCATGCCTCATACCCTATAGCAGCCACTGTAACCTACAAAAGCAAGTCCAGGTGCTTCAACCATAACACACACAGACCGGGGCTGGCCCTTTACCACTATCCATCATTGTCTCCCAGCATTCCCTGTCCTGGAACTAAATTGGCTTGATGCCATTTATGCCTAATATTGCTAGCCAGGTAAAATCCATCCATGATGGTCAAGTGTAAACTTAGAAGCTTATATTCATAAACACAGACTCAAAAATTCTCAGCATCAAAGATGAGGTCAGAATGCCCCCTCATCTTCCCTGACTACTTTCTGCTTGAAACAGGCTTCCCGCCTTTATAAACTGGATTCACTGTATTCATCATCCTTGAAGCTTGACTTGACCAGCTTTGTGCCAGCCTTTAAGCCACCACTGTAGCTTGCCTCTTCATCAACAGCATGTATACATAATATTGGAAAGAATCTTTTTAAAAAAATGTCTTTGCCATCACTAGGCTGTAAAGCTCCACCAGAGGAATCTAATTCATCTTCATGGCATAGCACACACTGGGAAGATTTCTCTTTAAACTGAAATGAACGAATAGACAGCTAAGATGTGGTTAATCAATGTGAAAGCAAAAACCCTTTCTTTCCTCCTTCCCCAGGTGTCTCTTCAAAGGAATAAACTTCCTTCCTGGCCAAAGCCTTGTGGCAAAGTAATTGACCACAGCTTTGACAGCAACAAAGATGACCTCTTCACATCCACTTCCTTAGCCCTTTCCTTCCACTTTCTGTTTCAGGAGAAGAAGGACCATTTTGTTGTTATTAAAATGACTATGCTGTTCTAAGAATTTCTGACTGATTACTCCACTCCTGCCATCAG